CATCTACCCCTTACCTCACCTCCGCCCACACACACACCCTCCTACCCTGTCAGGATTCACTGCTCTAGACCCTGACCTTTGGATTATAGTTTCTGTAGTCAGTTCACCATCCTTCCAACCTACAGTCAAATTATTTGAACTACTAGGGATAGTCTATCTGATTTGCCACAACTATTTTTCCTTTTTTAATTTTATTTTTTGCCACCACAACTATTGAAGAATGCTATCTTCATCTTACCCACGAGAAAATGGAGGCAGAGGGAGGTTAAGTGGTTGCCCAGATTTACCCAGATACTAAGTAATAAAACCATTACTTGAACTCAGGATTTATTACTTTAAATCCTGTATTGCCAATAATCAATTGGAAAATAACTGAAAATTGCCTACTATTTATAATAACAATAAAAACCATAGCATATTTATGAATTAACATATCAAATATAAGAATTTTAAGAAAAAAGAAAACTTTATTGAAGTGCACAAAGACCTGAGAGGTGTAGAGATATACCATATTCATGGATAGGCCATGCTAACATAATGACAACCTCTCCCCACATCTCTAACCTAAATGCTACCCCAATTAAAGTAACAGTAGGATTTCAGGAGAATTTAACAAACTGATTATAGAATGTACATGGAAATAAAGTCCAAGAGTATCTTAGAATATTTTGATAAAGAAAAGGAAAATAAATTTTTTGGGAAGGTGGTGAAGGAATGGAGACTAGTTCTACTAAATAGTAACACATATTAAAAAGCCAAAATAATCAAACAATATGATACTGATTAGTAATGAGAGAAAAGCAAATTAAAACAACAAAATACCACTCTACACCCACCATGTTGCCAACATTTGAAAGTCAAATAATTACAAGCATTAGTGAGCATAAAGGGAAATGTGAACTATCTTGCTCTGTTGATGGGAGTGTAAACTGTTTATGATCCCTGAATTATAGAAATTATAAACTAGTTGGGCGAAAAAATTAACATAGGAAATAAAGCGGCATATCCCAATCCTTAGGTTGAGTGCTTTAAGTCTTGGAAGATTTCAATAAAGAGAAATTGGCATATCCCAATCCTTAGGTTGAGTGCTTTAAGTCTTGGAAGATTTCAATAAAGAGAAATTAGGGGATCCCAATCCTTAGGTTGAGTGCTTTAAGTCTTGGAAGATTTCAATAAAGAGAAATTAGGGGCAGGTTCATGGAATAAAGGCGAGGCACCCGAGTGTTCTGGGAAAAGTCGAAGAAGAAAAGCTGGTCCTCGTCGTAGGCCTCAGAGAGTCCCACACTAAAAATGTGAAGACCATTCTTAGCTTTTAGGCCATTTAAAAACAGGTGGTAGGCAAGATTGTGCTCATGTGAAGACCATTCTTAGCTTTTAGGCCATTTAAAAACAGGTGGTAGGCAAGATTGTGCTCACAGCCCATAGTGTNNNNNNNNNNNNNNNNNNNNNNNNNNNNNNNGGCCAAATCGTCTTCAGAGTCCTCCAGTGAGGAAAGTAGCAGTGAGAGCTCCTCTGAGGAAGAGGAGGAGGAAGATGAGGACGAGGAGGAAGAAGAGAGTGAAAGCTCAGACTCAGAGGAAGAAAGGGCTCATCGCTTAGCAGAACTACAGGAACAGGTATTTTGTCACTCTTGAAAGTTTTTATTGGGACTTTTTCCACTTCATGTTTTTTTTCCTTTAGCTTCGGGCAGTACATGAACAACTGGCTGCTCTGTCCCAGGGTCCAATATCCAAGCCCAAGAGGAAAAGAGAGAAAAAAGAGAAAAAGAAGAAACGGAAGGCAGAGAAGCATCGAGGCCGAGCTGGGGCCGATGAAGATGACAAGGGGCCTAGGGCACCCCGCCCACCTCAACCTAAGAAGTCCAAGAAAGCAAGTGGCAGTGGGGGTGGCAGTGCTGCTTTAGGCCCTTCTGGCTTTGGACCTTCTGGAGGAAGTGGCACCAAGTGAGTTAGAGTAGGAAGCAGAGACTAGTTTGTTAGTTTGTTTTTTGTTTTGTTTTTTTTAAAGACTCCAGGCTGGAGTGCAGTGGCGTGATCTCGGCTTACTGCAACCTCCACTTCTCGGGTTCAAGCGATTCTCCTGCCTCAGCCTCCCAAGTAGCCAGGATTACAGGCATGCGCCACCACGCCCAGCTAATTTTTGTACTTCTTTTGCTGACAACTCTTTTTGCCCTTAGGCTCCCCAAAAAGGCCACAAAGACAGCCCCACCTGCCCTGCCTACAGGTTATGATTCAGAGGAGGAGGAAGAGAGCAGGCCCATGAGTTACGATGAGAAGCGGCAGCTGAGCCTGGACATCAACAAATTACCTGGGGAGAAGCTGGGCCGAGTTGTGCATATAATCCAAGCCAGGGAGCCCTCTTTACGTGATTCAAACCCAGAAGAGATTGAGATTGATTTTGAAACACTCAAGCCATCCACACTTAGAGAGCTTGAGCGCTATGTCCTTTCCTGCCTACGTAAGAAACCCCGGAAGCCCTACAGTACGTATGAAATGAGGTTCATCTCATGGTTCCTTAATGTATCCTGATAAATTTCTTTCATTAGCCATTAAGAAGCCTGTGGGAAAGACAAAGGAGGAACTGGCTTTGGAGAAAAAGCGGGAATTAGAAAAGCGGTTACAAGATGTCAGCGGACAGCTCAATTCTACTAAAAAGCCCCCCAAGAAAGGTGAGTATATACTTTCATGCCACTACAGATTGGAACGTCTTTAACTTTCGAATTTGTTCTGCAGCGAATGAGAAAACAGAGTCATCCTCTGCACAGCAAGTAGCAGTGTCACGCCTTAGCGCTTCCAGCTCCAGCTCAGATTCCAGCTCCTCCTCTTCCTCGTCGTCGTCTTCAGACACCAGTGATTCAGACTCAGGCTAAGGGGTCAGGCCAGATGGGGCAGGAAGGCTCCGCAGGACCGGACCCCTAGACCACCCTGCCCCACCTGCCCCTTCCCCCTTTGCTGTGACACTTCTTCATCTCACCCCCCCCCCGCCCCCCTCTAGGAGAGCTGGCTCTGCAGTGGGGGAGGGATGCAGGGACATTTACTGAAGGAGGGACATGGACAAAACAACATTGAATTCCCAGCCCCATTGGGGAGTGATCTCTTGGACACAGAGCCCCCATTCAAAATGGGGCAGGGCAAGGGTGGGAGTGTGCAAAGCCCTGATCTGGAGTTACCTGAGGCCATAGCTGCCCTATTCACTTCTAAGGGCCCTGTTTTGAGATTGTTTGTTCTAATTTATTTTAAGCTAGGTAAGGCTGGGGGGAGGGTGGGGCCGTGGTCCCCTCAGCCTCCATGGGGAGGGAAGAAGGGGGAGCTCTTTTTTTACGTTGATTTTTTTTTTTCTACTCTGTTTTCCCTTTTTCCTTCCGCTCCATTTGGGGCCCTGGGGGTTTCAGTCATCTCCCCATTTGGTCCCCTGGACTGTCTTTGTTGATTCTAACTTGTAAATAAAGAAAATATTATTCAAGTTTTGAGTTACCTTAATATTTGCTTTTGTAGTGTTTCAAAAGGAACATCATAAGAATTGTCTTGATAATTTTGAGGGAAATATTACTGCAGTGAGAAAAGGCAATAGCTAACCTATAATTGGATTGTCTTAATTTTTAAACCAGTAGGCTTTTGCTGTGTTTTTAATAAAGTAAATATGACTTTTGTAAATTGAGTCCTTAGAAGTAATCTTTAGGTCTACAATTT